ATGGGCAAGTGTGCCGGGAATGTGTGACGGCAGACGTGTGGGGTGCGAGGTTGTGTGGGGGCACACGGACAGGTGTGCAGGCAGGTGTGGGGCACGGGGAGGTGTGCAGACCAGGTGTGTGGGGTGCGGGAGCGAGGCAGGTGCGCGCGGCAGGTGCGCGGGGGCGAGTCAGGAGCGCGGGGCACGTGTGTGGGGTGTGGGGCAGGTGTGCGGGGGCGGGGCAGGTGTGCAGGGCAGGCGTGCAGGGGCAAGGCAGGTGCGTAAGAGCGAGGCAGATGCGCAGGTGCGCGGACCAGGTGTGTGAGGTGCGGGGGCAGGTGCGCGGGGGCGGGGCAGGTGCGCAGGAGCGAGGCGGGAGCGAGGCAGGTGTGCGGGCGCGGGGAAGGAGCGCGGGGCAGGCGGGCGGGGATGAGGCAGGTGCGCCGTTCCTCCACCCCACGACCAGGTGAGGGCGAACGGGGAACTGCCTGAGCTCCGAGCCCGGAAGCTTCAAAATCAGAACGAGGAAGGTCGGTGAGGAGGCCACGCTCGCGGGACGGGGGCAGGAAGCGCAGCCGGAGCTGCAGATCTCGGCCGCGCCCCGCGGGCTCCAATCCCGAGCGTCCCCCGCACGCGCAGCCGCGCTCGCCCGCGGGGCCTAAGGGCTGCTCAGGGCGGAGACCCCGTAGGTGAGCCCGAGAGGCGGTGCGGGGCTGCGAACCCCGGAGCGAGAGAGGACTGGAGGGCGGGGTGAGGGGACGCGAGGACCCAGCCTGCACGGCGGGGCACCCTCCCCGCTGGCACCTACCACGTGGGCCTGCATGGCCTGGCTCTCCTCGGACGCCCCGCCCACGCCGGCTCCGCTCATCCCGCCGCTTCGGCCTACGGCGCCTGCGCGGGCGGCACCAGGAGGCGGGTCTGAGGCCAGGCAATCTCCGATTGGTGCAGAGCGGCGTCCATAGGGGTGGGCCTCCCGGAGGGGCGTGGAAGGGGCGGGGCTGCTCGGCGCGGGGCGGGGCCGGGAGGTCGCCGCCTCAGTCTTCCGCCCTGGGCCACGCCCCGGTCCCGGGTCACCTCTCGGAGCCGCCTCCTTGGCCCGTGGAAGCCTCCTGCTCTCCCCTAGGGCGCGCGTCACAATCTCTGGTCCCCCGTAGACGCCGCCGCGGGGAAGGCGGGGCTGTGCGAGGGCGCCGCGCTGCAAACCCAAGCCAGGCGGCCTGGAGTTGCTGTAAAGCCTCAAGCAAGGCTGATATGTAAAAGGTCGTTGCATTTCACCCGGGCTGTGGGCTGTGCTACTTGACCGGGGAGGACGAGGGGACTGCAGGGCGTCCTTTCAGACAGACGCGGTAGGGAGAGCAGGGCGTGCAGGACACTTGACGGCCCCAGGAGAGGGGTGAGGCCCTGACCCCACCGGGGTGTCATCCAGGAGGAAGGGTGCCCGGGGCGAGGTCCCCCAGGAGAAGTGCCCAGGCCTGAGGCCTTGACCCCACTGAGATGTCCCCCCAGGAGGAGGGGTGCCCGGGGTTAGCTCCCCTAGGAGGAGGGGTACCCGGGAGTGAGGCCCTGACCCCACCGCGAGGTCCCCCAGGAGGAGGGGTGCCCAGGAGTGAGGCCCTGACCCCACCAGGAGGTCCTCCAGGAGGAGGGGTGCCCAGGAGTGAGGCCCTCACCCCACCGTGAGGTCCCCCAGAAGGAGGGGTGCCCAGGAGTGAGACCCTGACCCCACCAGGAGGTCCCCCAGGAGGAGGGGTGCCCGGGAGTGAGGCCCTGACCCCACCGCGAGGTCCCCCAGGAGGAGGGGTGCCCAGGAGTGAGGCCCTGACCCCACCAGGAGGTCCCCCAGGAGGAGGGGTGCCCGGGAGTGAGGCCCTGACCCCACCGCGAGGTCCCCCAGGAGGAGGGGTGCCCAGGAGTGAGACCCTGACCCCACCAGGAGGTCCCCCAGGAGGAGGGGTGCCCGGGAGTGAGGCCCTGACCCCACCGCGAGGTCCCCCAGGAGGAGGGGTGCCCGGGAGTGAGGCCCTGACCCCACCGTGAGGTCCTCCAGGAGGAGGGGTGCCCGGGAGTGAGGCCCTGACCCCACCGTGAGGTCCCCCAGGAGAAGGGGTGCCTGGGGAAAGACATGACCTCAGTAGCTCCGGGTACCCTCCACCTTTGCCCTCATTTCCGCCTCCGCATGCAGCCTTGGGAACTGCAGGGCTGGGAACCCGGAGAAGGCGGCCGGGCTCTGGGGGAGCTCAGAGGTGGCCTTCCCTGCCAGGAACACAGGCCAGGCCCCATCCCTATCTAACCTTATACTTGAGGAGCACAGAGCGGATATCTCCAGATTTGAGTCCTGAACGCGCGGCCGGGAACCCCAGCAGTTCTGAACTTGTCAAGGGAGCAGCCTGCCATGAGGGGTCTCCCAGGCGGCTGTGAGGCCTCTGGAAACTCCCTGCTTGGAGGAGGTTGACTGGGGACAGGGCCGTGGGGGTCAATAAAAAGGACTGCTGCCATTAGCCCTGGGCTGCCTGCACACAGAGATTAAGCCCGCTTGGGATTTGTTCCAGCTGATCTGAAGTAATGAGTAATTCACAATTAATGAGCATGGCTGTAAGCAGCCCTTCCTGGACAAATCCTTGGCTGTCCAAAACTAAGATTAAATGCAAATCATTCTGTCAATTAACCGTTACAACAAAGCCAAACTTCTGTTAAGCATCACTTCATAGATGGTTTTTTTTCCCTTAAATTGCCTCCTTGTTTGCAAAGCCTGTTTTACAAGTGGACTGCTTAAGTCACATGAGTGAAAATGCAGCCTTATTTACCGTTCAGCAAAAGCTATCTGAGAATTTGCTTCCAGGGACTTCATGTTCTCCAGAGGTTGGGGTACTAGGAATCATTTCATTGTAAAGGACTCAGTAAAAAGTAGCCCTGTAGCTGCCAGAATGCGCCGTAGGCTCATGATAAGGTAGGTGGTAAGGGCCAGAGGTCAGGGGTCACAGATGGCTTCTGCCCCTCCACAGCACATGGTGTCCAGAACTGGGCTTGCCTCTCACCTTCCTTCCTGTACATTTCCTGGTGCCAGAAATTTGCTTTTCACTGACTTCCCCCTAATTCAAATTTGATTAGAATCTCCTTTTTGGGAACATTCAAAGTGCCAAGGTGCGTTTCAGAAATGCAGGGTTGCAGAGGTGGGGTCCTGAAATCCAAGGGTGGTGGGGCCTGAGATCACTGCCCTCGCAGTAGGAAGATCCTCGGGGAGAGGTCAGCAGAGGGCCCGGACAGAAGGCACTGACACTGTACCCTGGAGAGAGACAGGAAGGAGGACCTGGGGCCTCAGAGCTGGCCGGGTGGAGATCGTGTGGTCTTCGTTCAGAGGGAAGTGAGGTGCTGATGAAAGATGATTGACGTCACGTGGGCACCAGCAGAGGAAGTGACACAAAACGCCCCACAGCTTTGGGTTCACTGAGTGGGCAGTTGTATTTATTTATTTTATTTTATTTTTGTAGAGATGGGGTCTTGCTGTTGCCCAGACTGGTCTCGAGCTCTTGGCCTCCCAAACTGCTGGGATTACAAGTGAGAGCCATTGCAGATAGCCAGTTTTCTTTATTTTTAATTGTTGTTTGTGCAAAAGGTTTTGGCGAATACTGGCTATATTCAGAGGACTCAGTACCAGTTGCCAGGGGCCTGGAGTAGGTGCTGTGGTCTCAATGTGTGTGTCCCCCCAAACCATATGTTGACACCTAACCCCCAAGGCGATGTGGTTAGGAGATGGAGCTTTAAGGAGGTGACTGGGCCGTGAGGGCTGTCCTCTCATGACGGACGAGTGCCCTTCAACGAGACTTGAAGGAGCCCTTCTGTCCCTTCCTCCACGTGAGGACACATAGAAGGTACCATCTCTGGGGAACAGGCTGTCACCAAACACCAAGTCTGCTGGCGCCTGGATCCTGGACTTCTCAGCCTCTACAACTGTGTGCAATACATTTCTACTGTTTATCAATCACATGGTCAGAGGTATTTTGTTACAGCAGCACAAATGGACCAAGACATCAGGTCTCCAAATCGAAGAACTTCTCAGCAGCCTTCAGTGCTGGGTGGGGAGACAGAGGTTCCCTGCAGGTCCCCACAGACAGTGTTAGACTCAGTGCTGGGTGGGGAGACAGAGGTTCCCTGCAGGTCCGCACGGACGGTGTTAGACTCGGTGCTGGGTGGGGAGACAGAGGTTCCCTGCAGGTCCGCACGGACGGTGTTAGACTCGGTGCTGGGTGGGGAGACAGAGGTTCCCTGCAGGTCCGCACGGACGGTGTTAGACTCGGTGCTGGGTGGGGAGACAGAGGTTCCCTGCAGGTCCCCACGGACAGTGTTAGACTCGGTGCTGGGTGGGGAGGTTCCCAGCAGGTCCGCACGGACGGTGTTAGACTCGGTGCTGGGTGGGGAGGTTCCCTGCAGGTCCGCACGGACGGTGTTAGACTCGGTGCTGGGTGGGTTGACAGAGGTTCCCTGCAGGTCCGCACGGACGGTGTTAGACTGGGTGCTGGGTGGGGAGGTTCCCTGCAGGTCCGCACGGACGGTGTTAAACTCGGTGCTGGGTGGGGAGGTTCCCTGCAGGTCCGCACGGACGGTGTTAGACTCGGTGCTGGGTGGGGAGACAGGTTCCCTGCAGGTCCCCACAGACAGTGTTAGACTCGGTGCTGGGTGGGGAGGTTCCCTGCAGGTCCGCACGGACGGTGTTAGACTCGGTGCTGGGTGGGGAGACAGAGGTTCCCTGCAGGTCCCCACAGACAGTGTTAGACTCGGTGCTGGGTGGGGAGGTTCCCTGCAGGTCCGCACGGACGGTGTTAGACTCGGTGCTGGGTGGGGAGACAGAGGTTCCCTGCAGGTCCGCACGGACGGTGTTAGACTCAGTGCTGGGTGGGGAGACAGAGGTTCCCTGCAGGTCCGCACAGATGGTGTTAGACTCGGTGCTGGGTGGGGAGACAGAGGTTCCCTGCAGGTCCGCACGGACGGTGTTAGACTTGGGGGACACTGGGTCCCCAGTAAGAATGATTCTGATGTGAGTGCAGCTAGTGAGGGCTGAGTTCAAGCTTTAAAGACAAGAGCCCAACAGGTTCCTTCAACAGCCTGATCCCCTAGACCTTCGTGTGTCCAAGTCTCCAGAGGGGATGAACCTCAACAGACCTGGTTCGACCTCCCCTAGGCAGTGGGTGCTGCCTGGAGGGCAGGGTCGCTCGAGACTGTAGGAGACTCTGCACGTGGTGACCATAGCACCCCCATAATAAAGCAGCCCGTGAGGGCAGCCTGGCTGTTCGGCGATGTGTGCACTGAGGTCATCTCTCCTACTCTGTCTCAGCTATTTAAAGGCTGTGACTCACCATGTGGATTTAATGACTTATTAAGGAGTTGCAGCCCATGCTTTTTAAAAAAGTAATCTACAAAAAAATAAATGAAAAAGTCTTCAGGACAGTAGACTTAAGTGCGGATGTGGTCCCTCGAGTTCCATTTTTCAGCCGCCCACATTCCTGGGATTCAGACCTGTTGGGGATTGTAGGATTCTAGTTGCACAGGGAAACCCAGAGTCAATTCAGGAGGATAATTCTGAGCCAGGGGTGGGGGTACCGGCCTGGAGCTCCGGGGGGTACGGGCTGATCCTACGAAAGGAAAGTCAAGCCTGTGAATTGCAGAGCCTGGACAGAGAAGTTGAGGTGACGGCGTTCTGCAGATCCGTGAAATTCTATTACACGTCAGAGGGAAGGGACGGCCTCATGTGGCCCCTTGGAGGGACCAAGCCCTACCCAGCGCCTTGCCCAAGTCAGCACGCAGTCAGTGTTGGCTCCACCCACCTGCACCGTCAGGCCTTCTGGAAAGAGAAGGAGATCCGACTGACGGAGCGTCTCCAAACTTCCAAGCAAATATTACCTCGTTAAAGCCCAGTGCCACATGACTGACCTGGAGCCACAGCCTGCCCTCCTTCCCTGGGCCTACAGGAAGGGGGAGGTTCCTGTCACCAGAACCGTTCCGTCATCAGCCGGGCAGATGCTCGCTGTGGATTCTAGGTGAGCATCAAGTACTAGGGACCATGTTTGTCTTGGATTCCCCCGTCCCGCCTGAGCCCAGAACGCAGAGCCGGAGTCAGGGGCTTGCACATGGAGCGTTTCACGCCCAGGAGGCTGGGGCAGGGGCCAGGAAGGAGCGGGGAGGGGGCCAGGACCAGCGTGCTCTGCTGAGGGTCCACATCGAGGGCTGGACCCTGGACCTCCACAAGCCTGGAGAATTCTCCATCCGAGCAGTGAGGAGCCCCTGCTTGTTGTCAGCTGGAGCTGCGCCTCGGGGCTTCTGCTGTCCTGGCCCTGGGGTGGTGACTGCAGGATCCCACAGGTGTCCCGAGGCCTGAGGCTCTTCTCACTGCAGAGGCCACCCTGCAGGAATTGGAGTTAGGACCCGGAGGGTGGGACAGGCTGACTCAGAGGAGCCAGCTCTCAGGTTGGCAGGAGGAGGAGATGCACAATGAGACAGCAGCCTCACCTCCAGGGGACGGCCCCGCAAGCCGGAGCTGCCCTCCTGCACACTCAGCACTCAAGGTGGATTTGGAGGTGACCTAAGCCCACAGCTCTCCAAGTCTTGGGGAAATCTACAGTGGATGGCAGGTGCCTGCGGACGCCGAGTGGGTGCGGCCCCAGTTATGCTCAATGCAGGGGCACCTGTGTTGTTAGCAGCTGACGTGGACGGGAAAGGCCTGTGCTGAACAACGTTCCGTGTTCAATTAGACACTCTCCTCCTAAACAGGGGCGGAAGACGTCTCATGGGGGTTCCAAGCGTGATTTATGGAACTCACTCCCATGAGATAACATAACATTTTTCACACGTGGGAGAAAGGGCTGGGCTCGACTGGTGCCTGAGTGAATGCTGAGGATAAATGGGAAGCAGGACATTCCAGGGCACCTCTGCGTCTTGCATGAGACCTTGTGAGGGCCCTGTGGTGCCCCTGATGTCACTGTCGAAGGTGGAGCCGCCCCCGCTCTGCCTCGGCCTCCCTCAGATGTCCTCCCCAGCTGGCCCTGCAGCGCACGTGGAAGACAGCTGCCGAGAAGCAGGTGTGATGCCAGCCTGTGGGAGAAGCCACATCTGGACAGTGCGTGAAGCCAGTCCAGGGGCCACACCGGGACCTGCCCTCAGCTCTGCCACGTCCTGGCCAAGTGGCCTTGGCATGCCAGCCCTGGTGTCCACAGAGGCATCCATTCCTCATGGCAAAGTGGAGTCAAGTCGGCTGATGCAGGCGAGACACCTGGCCGGCCTGGGGAGCCGCACCAGCGCTCCCCACATTGCACTGCTGACTGAGGGGTGCTCGGTGCCGCGGCTTCACACGGTCAGTGCACAGACATGAACGCTGGACTGAGAAGCCGCCGCGTGCACCTGGCCCGCCAAGTTGCCAGGGAGGCAAGGGTGGTGTTGACGTGGATCACCGAAGGAGCTGGCAGCCCAGCCGTCCCCGTGACTGGATGGAATCCGCAAGCGTTCCTGGGCATCCACTCTGGGAAGGGCTCAGTGCCAGGGCCTAGGGTAGTTTTCAAATTGCAGGTTGTGGCCAGTATACCAGGGGTCATGGGGTCAGTACACTGGGCTCTGACTGGCAATTCCTAAAGATGAAGTGTGAGTCTGTCCCATATAGTAAGAGCTGCATTGATTTGTAAAGCTTGTGTTGGTTTTGCACGTTCTATGCCAGTGTGTGCTGGACCGTGATAGAAAGCGCATTTCTCGCTGTGGTGCCTGCCGTAGTCTGGAGGGAAAGATGAGTCCGTGGCTCTAATGTGGGGTGGTGGGTGTGGTCTACACAGGGAGAGCGAAGAGCCCACATGGGGCATGAGAGGGGCCGGAGAGGCTGGGGCAGGGGAACCCGGGCCAGGTCCTGAGAACAAATGGGGTTATTCAGCTCCTAAAGGTGCAGGACTCAGCCCAAAGTCCCTGGTGACCCAAAGAGGACCATGTGAGTCTGATGTGGCTGTGGAAGGCGGGGCTCACAGCAGGCTGCCGGGGCACCATTAATGGGGGAGGGTCCTGTCCCCAGCGCATACGTAGACGGCCCTTCAGAACCTGCTCAGTGGTCAGTGCGGCCGTGCAGCTGCACCCCGGCCTGGTCACCTGTGCTGTGCCCAGCAAGGAAGATGCCCCCGCTCAGCCCGTCCATGCACCCTCCAGAGGCTGTCAGCTGCCTGAGACCCACACTGGCTCTTGCAGGCTAGAGGAGAGTTCAATGGCCATTCGGGCCCTGTCGCCATGGAAACACCAACTTTGGGTACCAAAAGCCTGAATGTACAAATTCATGGAGTATGACCTGCCTGGTGCCAGTGGGTCTTTGCATTTTTCTGGGGTGCCAGTGGGTCTTTGCGTTTTTCTGGGGTGCCAGTGGGTCTTTGCGTTTTTCTGATGCCCTCTGAACTCTTAGGTCCCGGTTCTGGCGGATTTGGCCCAGGCACCCCCAGCCCCCAGGTAGGAGGCACAACCCTGCTCCCAATGCCCAACACCTGCCCCCAATGCCCAACACCTGCCCCACACACCTGAGGTACCTCCTGGGCGTCCCACACCAGGACAGGCCTGGAGACTTCCAGCCACTGCCACCTGGCACACCCAGCACCTGCAGATCCACCACCTTAAAACCCACCTCTACTGCCCCATGTCACGGTCCCTGCGGGGCCAGGCCTGCCTGGCACGTCCACCCCGGGTCTCCCTGCCTCACCCTCTTGCGCATCCACAGTGAACAGGGGCATCTTTCCAAAATGCAGATCTGGCCGGGTGCGGCGGCTCATGCCTGTAATCCCAGCACTTTGGGAGGCCGAAGCAGGTGGATCACATGAAGTCAGAAGTTGGAGACTAGCCTGGCCAACATGGTAAAACCCCGTCTCTACTAAATGTATAAAAACCCTAAAGTGAATTCCTCCTTGTCCTTCAAAGCCAGCCTCCAGCATCGCCTCCTCTGGGATCTTCTCTGACTTCCCAGTCGGTTTCAGAAGCCTCTGATGACCCCATGCGGAGAAGACTGCTCCCCTCACTGCTGGCACACGGCAGATGCTCAGTAAGTATCGTTCAATGACTGACTAAATGTCTCATAATATCCTTCATAAACAAGGGCCTGGTGTGGATTCATAAATGGGTCTCTCAAAGTTTAATTGGTGAGACTCTGTTGTATCAGACAATGAAGGGTTAAAAGATAATATTCAAAAAAGTAAAATCATGACACACAAATCTAGAATGAACACACATTGATAAGGTTTGGATCTGTGTCCTCACCCAAACCTCATGTCGAACTGGGATCCCCCGTGTCAGAGGCGGCCGCGTGGGAGGTGACCGGATCGCGGGTGGACCCTTCATGAAGGGTTCAGCACCATCCCCTTGGTGCTGTCCTGGGACAGAGTTCTCTTGCGATCTGGTTGTTTAAACGTGTGTGGCCCCTTCCCCCTCTCTTTTCCTCCTCCTCCTGCCGTGGGAGACACTTGCTCCAGCTTCGCCTTCCGCCGCGAGTTGAAGCTCCCCGAGGCCTCCTCAGAAGCAGAAGCCACCACGCTTCCTGTACAGCCTGTGGGACCCGGAGCCAGTTCAACCTCTTTTCTTTATAAATTACCCAGACTCGGCCGGGCACGGTGGCTCACGCCTGTAATCCCAGCACTTTGTTGAGACCGAGGCAGGCAGATCACGAGGTCAGGAGATCGAGAACATCCTGGCTAACACGGTGAAACCCCGTCTCTACTAAAAATACAAAAAATTAGCCGGGCGTGGTGGCGGGCGCCTGTGGTCCCAGCTACTCGGGAGGCTGAGGCAGGAGAATGGTGTGAACCCGGGAGGCGGAGCTTGCAGTGAGCCGAGATCCCGCCACTGCACTCCAGCCTGGGCAGCAGAGCGAGACTCCATCTCAACAAATAATAATAATAAAATAAATAAATAAATAAATAAATAAATAAATAAATTGCCCAGACTCAGGTATTTCTGGATAGCGATG